CCGAGATCGCGCCACTGCACTCCAGCCTGGGCGACAGAGCGAGACTCTGTCTCAAAAAAAAAAAATAAAATAAAATAAATAAATAAATAAAACATGCAAAAGGAAAGATCAAATGCTGCTTGGGTGAATGGCTGACTTCCAGAATTACCCTTTCCAGGAGAATTCCTCATTGTCTGCGGCTGCATTGTCCAACAGGTGAGCCACTAGCCACTTTGTAGTTACTGAGCGCTTAAATGTAACTAGTTCGAAGATGTGCCGTAAATGCAGCACACCAGATTTGAAAAGCTTAGTACGAACAAAAGAATGTAAAATATCTCATTCATTTGATATTATTACATGTTAAAATACCTTGGATTTATTGGGTTAAACAAAATGTCTTATTTCCATTAACTTCACCTATTTCTTACTTTTAGTTTAAAACTACATAAAGATTAGCTTGCCTTGTATTTTCACTGGACAGCGCTGGTCTAAGTAATTAATAAGACCCAGCTGACATTAGCATCTATTTCTTTCTCCTCTAGCGTTTCTCGAACTGGTTCTACAGTAGCCTGGGGCACCGTTAATTCTGCCAAGGCCTGGCGTGGGATCTTTCTGAATCCTAAGATCCTGGGTGTTGGGTAAGAGGATGATGAGTAAAGAACTGGCTAACTGGTCCCGTACCCACTGCGCATCTCGCAGAGCGGGCTCCCGAATCTCCTCCGGCAGAGCGTCCCCGAGCTTTTGCACGAAGCGGCCGCACAGTTGTAGCATTTCGGTCACAGCCCGCTTCGAGGTGCAGCGCACCCGAAAGTCTTCTCGGGGAGTGGCGGAGACCAAGGCCTGGCTCTCTGTGCCAGCCGCGAGCTCCTTGTCCCATGGAGGGTCAAGGACCACCAACTCAGGAGACCCCGCCATTTTTCGTCGGAACTGTGGGCGGGGCACTCTGGGAGCGGAAAAGCGGGTTCACACTGGTGTAACCAGCATGCATCCGGCTGGAAACTCAGGACGCTGCAGCTGAAACGTTCCGGCTCCGGCTCTGCTGGCCGGTCTAAAGCGGCAGCCGCCGGGGCGCAATGCGAGCGGCTGGCGTAGGCTTGGTGGACTGTCACTGCCACCTCTCCGCCCCGGACTTTGACCGCGTATGTGAGGGCGATACGGGACCAGAGGGAGCAAAATAATGGTGATTTCTTATGCTTGTTTTAGGATTTGGATGATGTGTTGGAGAAAGCCAAGAAGGTAAGTCAATATTTGTAATTGCTCTTTTGGTTGTTTGTAACTTTATTCTTTTTTTTTTTTTCAGGCCAATGTTGTGGCCCTTGTGGCAGTTGCCGAACATTCAGGAGAATTTGAAAAGATTATGCAACTTTCAGAAAGGTGCTACTTTTAATTAAGATTTTAAAGGGTTGTCCTGCTTTCTCAGTTGGTTCTACATTTTTAGGTATAATGGGTTTGTCCTGCCATGCTTGGGTGTTCATCCAGTTCAAGGACTTCCACCAGAAGACCAAAGAAGTGTCACACTAAAGGTAACAGTCATACAAAACAGGAACCATTAAAACCATTTTAACAATTTTACTTTTTTTCTCCCAGGATTTGGATGTAGCTTTGCCCATTATTGAGAATTATAAGGATCGGTTGTTGGCAATTGGAGAGGTAAACACCCACTAACTGATCAAACAGCTTCTAATATGTAATATCTTTTATTTTTCTGCTCTAGGTTGGACTAGATTTCTCCCCCAGATTTGCTGGCACTGGTGAACAGAAGGAAGAGCAAAGACAAGTCCTAATCAGACAGATCCAGTTAGCCAAAAGACTAAATTTGCCTGTGTAGGTTAATTATTTTCCTATGTTAATAGCTATACTTAAAAGAAATGTTGTTATCGTTAAACAGAAATGTGCACTCACGCTCTGCTGGAAGACCTACCATCAACCTTTTACAAGAGCAAGGTATTTCGTTTCCTGAGAAAAATAGGCCTAATTGGAATACTGCCTTATCTTTCATTTTTGAAAGGTGCTGAGAAGGTACTGCTGCATGCATTTGATGGTCGGCCATCTGTAGCCATGGAAGGAGTAAGAGCTGGGTACTTCTTCTCAATTCCCCCTTCTATCATAAGAAGTGGACAGGTAAATTTTTTCATTGAAACTCATCTAATACTCTTTATCTTTATTTCTCATGTTTTAAACTTAGCTGCTTTCTCTTTTCTCTAAGAAGCAGAAACTTGTGAAACAATTGCCTTTAACTTCTATATGCTTAGAAACAGATTCACCTGCACTAGGACCAGAAAAACAGGTAAATGGTTTTCTAATTTCTATATTATTTAGTGTTTGACATGGTGTCTGCTGTCTTGTTTCAGGTACGGAATGAGCCCTGGAACATTTCTATTTCAGCAGAATATATTGCCCAGGTGAAAGGGATCTCAGTGGAAGAAGTTATAGAAGTGACGACACAGAATGCATTAAAACTGTTTCCTAAGCTCCGACACTTGCTCCAGAAATAGCTTCAAAACCATCCATTACAAAATCGAATCAACTGCAGGGGGCAGCATTTGAAAAATAGAAATGTTCTGATGAAGAATCTGAACTGAAGAAGCTGTTTTATAGGGTTATAGAAGATTGTAATTGTAGAGAAATATTTCTCTTAGAAATAAAACTGGGCTTGGATCCTGAAACCCTGGGTTCTGATTCTAGCCTTGTGCTGCTTTTCAATTAGCCGAGTTCTGGCAGGATATTGGGAAAATACTGCTACTTCTTACATTGCCCTTTTATATAGAACCACCACCTGAACTGAAACCATTGCTACTGGGAAGGGTGGCTCCCACAGGAAGAGTATAAGCACTACTGTGATGAGGATGGAGTAAGCTAAAGTATACTTTTTTTTTTTTTTGATGGAGTTTCGCTGTTGTTGCCCAGGCTGGAGTGCAATGGCACGATCTTGGCTCACTGCAACCTCCACTTCCCAGGTTCTAGCGAGTCTCCTCCCTCAGCCTCCCAAGTAGCTGGGATTACAGGCATGTGCCACCATGCCCAGCTAATTTTGTATTTTTAGTAGAGACAGGGTTTCTCCATGTTGGTCAGGCTGGTCTCGAACTCCCGACCTCAGGTGATCCGCCCGCCTCGGCCTCCCAAAGTGCTGGGATTACAGGCATGAGCCACTGCGCCAGCCTAAAGTGTGTTCTTACCACCTATTTTTCTTCCCATAGGAGTTAGCCAGTGAAGGGAGAATGTCTGGTTTTCTATGCTGTCAGAAATCTCTTTTCTAGGTTTGTAAAATTGAACTTTTAGTACTTCGAATTATTTCTCTTTAAGATAAAAATGCATACGATTTTTACACTGATCTTAGATTTTTGACTTATGAGGCCAGTGGTTTAAACAATCATTATTGAATACCAAGCCCAAAAGTTTAGTTAATACACCAATTGTAAGTTCTGGTCTGAATTTTGTCAACATATTTAGAATGTAAATGGCATTATTAAAAATGTATCTGATTTCTCTGTGAACAGTAATATTTCATATTTTTAAGTTTAAAAATGTTAGTGTAAGCCAGGCACAGTGGCATTCACCTGTAGTGCCAACCACTCAGGAGGCTGAGATGGGAGACCTTTTAAGCCTGAGTTTGAGTCAGGCCTGGGCAACATAGATGTGAGCACCTATCTCTAAAAATGTAAATAAATAAAAATCTCAAAAAAATTAAAAATCTCAAGTGTAAAAACAGTTCTGTAGATAGATGGTAGTGATGGTAGCACATCAATGTGAAGGTATTTAATGCCACTGAACTGTACACTTATAACGAATTAGGATAAATTTTATGTTATGTGTATTTACTACAATTTTTTAAAAATCGTATATGTAGTTTAACAGGTGTGGTCAATATCAAAACTTAGGTATTTAATCTTGTTAAATTATATAAGCAGAAAATGCTGGAAAAAGTACCTGTCATAGAAAAAAATAAACTTCCTAAATCAAAGTGATTTTATGAAATGATCTTCAATAAATATTTTGAAATGAATTCATTTATGGAAGAATCAAAACTAGGTCAGATTGTCCAAACCAGACTAAGAAACTGAATAGGGTATTTTATGAGGTATTTAATGACTCATCAGCACCATTTTAAATGAAATTCCTACATTTAACAGGAGATTATATTAAAACTGGACTTTTAAGCTCTCTTCCAACTCTGTATTTCTTTTCCCTATTTCCTACCTTC